AGAAAATTCAGAACTCTTGAAAATATGTTTGTTAGGTCCCCCAGCATGCTAGGCTTCTTTCAAACATTCAGTTAGTTCTGCCACAGACACAATGAACATTTAACCAAACAACTTAAATACACACTGTAGGGTTCCTTTACACACAATCTATTAATTACTAAATACTATTCCAATTCATCAGGCTGTTTGAGTCAAACAGACAAATACTTATTACAAGTCTAATCTCATAAATTGAATATATAATATATTCTTCAATGAAAAATTATAAACTATAAAATAGTATGAATAACATCTAAGTGGAAATACATAAGCATAGAAAAAATTTAAAACTTATGTACCAAAAATATTAACAGTAATTATCTCTCTGCATAATGATGTTCCTTTTTTATTTCTATTTCCAGATTTTTCTATAATGAACATAAAATAAGATAAATAAAATGTATACATTAGCTGACTCTGTAAAACACATCTTTTTGTTTACTTCTTTTTTTAATAATAGGTGTCTCAGCAGGAATAAAAACTGCAACTATTTTTTAAATTTTAACTTTGAAATGCTGTGTTACTATATATACTGAAAAAATATTTGCTTAAACACCTTATATCTTTAATTATTAATCCCCATCAAGGCATGAAGAGTGATATTCTTTGAAATCATTATGACACAAAACATACCTTGGATACTTTAAAAAAAAAAAAAGGCTAGGTACTAAATGAAGATCTTTTCTCTAAAAAATATGACAAATAAATTGCTTAAGAAAGCATACATGAAATTGTATACATTAAAAAAACTTCTTTAGGAGACTTTCATAAAGTTAAACTACTTGCAAACCACAGTTTCATCTACGTCAATATGCAACATTTTAAAACCACACAAAAAGGAAAGGAAATTTTTAGTAAAGCCAGCAGCCTGCAATGGGGTTGCTACTGCTGCGGCTAACCAAACAGCTCATGCTTCTCTGAAGACTTGCAGCAAGGCTTGCTGAGGCTCACAGAAGATAGCCCCAGGTATGTCTTTTTAAACACTTAATATATTCAAATGCTTTTCCGTGGAAAACAAAATTGTGATTTTTCAGTATTTAAGGCTTATAAGTAGAAAAAGCCAAGCTGTATAAAAAAAAAGCATCAATTTTTAAACTCTAAATAGGTCCTAGCTGTGAATGACACTATAATTTTCTTATATCTGATGAACCCATTCATCTGTCTCCAAAAGACAGGATAATTGACACCAGACTGAATACCTGAGCGAGCATAACTATTCAGTAACTCAATCTTATAACTGGGTGGATAGAGGCCATGTTGTAGATCTTCACAACAGGGAACAACAGGCCTTAAGATGACTTTCCTCTACAAACATTACAATAGGTGATTTCAAGAAGATTCCACTGTGATTCCCATAGAAAATCTAATAAGCTTTTATTTTGTTTTTGTTTTGTTTTGTTTTTGAGGAGTCTCGCTTTTTCACCCAGGCTGGAGTGCAGTGGTGCGATCTCAGCTCACTTCAACCTCCACATCCCGGGTTCAAACAATTCTCCTGCCTCAGCCTCCCGAGTAGCTGGGATTACAGGTGCCCGCCACCGCGTTGGCTAATTTTTGTATTTTTAGTAGAGACAGGATTTCACCATGTTGGCCAGGCTGGTCTCGAACTCTTGACCTCAAGTGATCCACCCGCCTCAGCCTCCCAAAGTGCTGGGATTACAGGCGTGAGCCACTGTGCCCAGCCAGTTTATTTATTTTCTAAGCAATGGGCACTCTATCCAAACTACAGAGACAGTTAAAATCTTGTATTGTTGTTGCTGCACTACTTCTGAGTATCTCACATTTTCACTGGTAAGTAACTGTCTGGTAAAATATTTATTAAGCACTTAGTTCTCAAACTTGTGACACAGAACACAGGATGTTATTATACAATATTTTAACCTCTAATTTACATAAGCAAAAATTTTAAATAAACAGATTTGTTTCTCACTGCAATTTAGACAAAAGTTCACAAACACAAATGTGAGAAATGTGAGATGCTCCATGATTCTTGAGAATTACTGAATGATTATTCATTTCAGATAAATTATTCATGTACGGTATATATCGTCAGTTCTAGCTACAGAGAAAATTAATCAAAATAAATTACTCTAATTCTTCTCTTTACCATATACGTCTCATTGATACAACAGACTTATTTTATAGTTGTGCAAGCAATGGAGCACTTAAAGAAACACATTATGTTACCATTATTATGTAATATTTGAAATAGAAGTGCGTAAGCCAAAATCCTAGGGCCTTAGAAAGTAACAATAAGCAAAGATGTGACACTATATCAATGCACACGAATACTAGTTTTTCACATAAAGAAGAAAAGTATGTTCAAAATTCCAAGGTACAAATGGTAACTATCCAAATTCATGGTCGCCAAGGACATCGGTAAAGCCTGGAGTAGCTTTCAGATGTGAGGAGCTTCCTTAAAGCTCTGGAATAAGCAGGATTCAGGAATAGTAAGGATAAATGCAGAGCGCTTAGAAGATGACCAATAAGAACAGATCTTAGTCCTGCCTGAACATGCTGTGAAAGCTTGAGGAACACACCAGTGCCAGCCCTCAATCTCCTCAACTGACTTGGGGATTAGACTACAGGCTATCGATAAAGTTTCCATCCATCCTTAAAATCCTATGACTCCAAAATTTCTATCACATGCAAAAGTATAAAGGCAGGAAGGAACTGTACACAGAATAATAGAGACCCCACCAATCCCAATCTTAATCTGGGATGTAAGTAGAGATGGTAGAGAGAAACTAGGTTATGGAAGCTTTGAGAGCAAAGTTGGTTTAAACTTATTGGATGGGCCTAGGTTTTGTTTTTAAATGTGCGTGTGAGAGAGAGAGAGAGAGAGAGAGTGTGTGCACGTGGTTGTATGCATAGAACAGCAAAATATACGAAAAGCCTAAACTTATATTCTTAGTATTTTGGTAAAAAGTTAAAAATAGTTTATTTCAGCTTTATTACATAAAAATTGTTTAGAACATAGTTCCTGCCCACACAGTAAGCCCTTAGTAAAGACTGGCAGATATAATAATAATCATTATCATTTCTATCATCATCTTACTATTGTTACTGAGGCAGTGTTTTGGAGTGGTTTTGAATGTGATTCTGAGATCAGACTGACTGAGCTGGAATCCTGGCTTTATATCTTACCAGCTACACAACCTTGGGTAAGTAACCCCATTATGCCTCAATTTCCTCATCTGTAAAGCAGGGACAATAACAACACCTAGCTTATGGAAATGATAAGAAGTTAAATAAGTACATGTAAAGTATTTGGCATAGTGCCAGATACAAACCAACTGCTTAATTATTTTCATCGAGTTTGGTAAAGAATGACATTATTCATGGACTCTAACGTGCTAACTCAGGTAGGGAAAGAGAAAGGGCATGTAGCCTTTAAGCAGCACTTGAATTTAGAAAGCTTTGTGTACATCTGCCTTATTCATCTGTTTGCATACATTGTTTCATTACAAATGCACACAAAGGATCATTAATTAATTGGGGAAATTAAAATTTAGAAAGATGTCAGAAGTTTTATTCTCTTATTAAAAGGCACTTACAGAGTAGCTGATCTGGCCTTCAATGTTGGTCACTATAACTTATATTTGCTTCTTTTAAAAAGGTTGTATTATAATATAAAATGTTTCCTTGCTAAAATACAAAAATAATCTTCAGGTCTTTAAAACAAAAGAACACTGTTTAATGTGCAAAAGGGGGACCCACACCAACAGGCAGCACCAGAAAGATTACTAATGTACCCTTAGCTCTAAGCATGTGAGTTTGAATAGACCAGGTCAAAGGGAGCCCTATCAGTTTAACTTGAGCTTACAAACCCGCTCAATGTTCCAGATTTGGGAGGGACATGACAAGACTTCATTGTCATTATCAGTGGTGATCACAGTAGTTCTAAGGGTATGTCTTATGCTTCTGGGCTTTTAACTGCTTCAAAACCCACAATGAAAGAAAAAAAAAGCGACTCAAGTGTTGAAGTCAGATGTTTTGATACTAATATAAATAAATCTTTCTCCAAGGATTTTGTAACCAATGAACATACATCCATGTTCTGGTAGTTGTGGGTTTTTTTGTTTGTTTTTTTGGTTTTTTTCTGTTTGTTTTTGAGACAGACTCTTGCGACCAGGCTGGAGATTTTCCATCAACTCCTTACTTCCCCTGTCAGCCTGGGTTCTCCCAGCCTTAGGAGCCACATGAATCTATGGAAAACAAAAAACTAAAACAAGAAAAAAACCAGAAGGCCTCATTGAAAGCTCTTCATGCTCAACCACAACCCTAGTTTCCTCTCTCTACTTCTCAGAATCTCGGTTCACTTATCTCCTCTGCAAACTAACTTCCAACCCAACTGGTAACAAGAACTACCAGAATGGAAAAACCTGAGGTTGAAAATATCCCTACCAAAAGCAAACCTGCATGGGATTTCCTGAAAGTCACAAAATCAGACAATGGAAAACCCAGGCATCTTCACAATCTAGTATGTTCTCACCAGGCCATATGGTCTGGTAAGTTCACCAATAAAATTCTAAGAACTGGATACTAACCTCCCTTTCCTTGTTTCTTTTACAGAGTCTTAGAAATTTTTTCTTTTCAATAAGCAGTCATCCTTACTTTCCCTCAAGATGACAAACAGTTCGTTCTTCTGCCCAGTTTATAAAGATCTGGAGCCATTCACGTATTTTTTTTATTTAGTTTTCCTTGTTGGAATTATTGGAAGTTGTTTTGCAACCTGGGCTTTTATACAGAAGAATACGAATCACAGGTGTGTGAGCATCTACTTAATTAATTTGCTTACAGCCGATTTCCTGCTTACTCTGGCATTACCAGTGAAAATTGTTGTTGACTTGGGTGTGGCACCTTGGAAGCTGAAGATATTCCACTGCCAAGTAACAGCCTGCCTCATCTATATCAATATGTATTTATCAATTATCTTCTTAGCATTTGTCAGCATTGACCGCTGTCTTCAGCTGACACACAGCTGCAAGATCTACCGAATACAAGAACCCGGATTTGCCAAAATGATATCAACCGTTGTGTGGCTAATGGTCCTTCTTATAATGGTGCCAAATATGATGATTCCCATCAAAGACATCAAGGAAAAGTCAAATGTGGGTTGTATGGAGTTTAAAAAGGAATTTGGAAGAAATTGGCATTTGCTGACAAATTTCATATGTGTAGCAATATTTTTAAATTTCTCAGCCATCATTTTAATATCCAATTGCCTTGTAATTCGACAGCTCTACAGAAACAAAGATAATGAAAATTACCCAAATGTGAAAAAGGCTCTCATCAACATACTTTTAGTGACCACGGGCTACATCATATGCTTTGTTCCTTACCACATTGTCCGAATCCCGTATACCCTCAGCCAGACAGAAGTCATAACTGATTGCTCAACCAGGATTTCACTCTTCAAAGCCAAAGAGGCTACACTGCTCCTGGCTGTGTCGAACCTGTGCTTTGATCCTATCCTGTACTATCACCTCTCAAAAGCATTCCGCTCAAAGGTCACTGAGACTTTTGCCTCACCTAAAGAGACCAAGGCTCAGAAAGAAAAATTAAGATGTGAAAATAATGCATAAAAGACAGGATTTTTTGTGCTACCAATTCTGGCCTTACTGGACCATAAAGTTAATTATAGCTTTGAAAGATAAAAAAAAAAAAAACAAAAAAAAACTCAGTATGAAAAAATACAGTTAGCTAGCAAATATGGACAGGTTTACTTAGAAATCCTGTTTCTAAATGCAAGTCAAGCTTTATTGTTAGGCTTGCTGCTACTCATTAACCCAAATATTTGTACAAAAAACTAAAGAGTCTCATTGAACGAATGTAAAATCCTGCAATATCCTTGAAATCCAAAAGAGGTCCATGACATAGACCCAAAGGTATTCATGAGTTATTCATTTAAATGCCTGGAACTGACTTCTTGATAAAAATATAAAAAATAATTTCCATGTAAGTTACCAGAAAGCCCACCAGCAACATAATTTTAAAGCCTTTCAGATTACTTTTAAAAAATGCAGCTTACATATAACAACTTGTGCCTATTTTATTTCTAATCTATCACTTCAAAAGATGGTAATCTTTCAACTCATTATTCCTCCAATTTTTAATGTCGAATTTTTTTCTAACACAATAACCAAAAGCTTTTATTTATAAAAAGGCTTGAAAAATATAGACAATCTTTAATGTATTATTTGTAATTATAT